CCTGCCGCAGCCTCCCAAAGTGCTGGGATTACAAGCGTGAGCCACCGCGCCCGGCCTGACTTTTTAAATCAAATGTGTCAAGTAAATTCTTCTGAGGAAAGAGGGGAAAACATTTTAAAGCATCACTAATCCTGTTGACAAGTAGTTCCCAAACTTAAGCATACATCACAATCACCTAGAGAAGCTGGTTAAAACACAAATGCCACAGGAAGTGGTGGTGCATGCCTGTAGTCCCGGCTACTGGGGAGGCTGAGGCAGGAGGATCACTTGAGCCCAGGAGTTTGAGGCTGTAGTGCACTGTGATTCACCTATGAATAGCCACTGCACTCCAGCCTGGGCAACATAGACCCCATCTCTTAAATACACACACACACACACACACACACACACACACACACACAGGCCAACACCCCCAAAATTTCTTATTCATTAGGACCAGGATAAGGGTCCAAGAGTTTGCATTTCTAGCAAGTCCCTGGGAGATGCTGTAATTCAGAGACCTGTTGCATAGACCAAAAAGTTGGCTACCAATCCATCCTCTACCACTCATGTGATCCTACTTAGAAGTTTTTACCTGAGGCGGGGCGTAGTGGCTCACGCCTGTAATCCCAGCACTTTGGGAGGCTGAGAGGGGTGGAACACAAGGTCAGGAGTTTGAGACCAGCCTGGCCAATATGGTGAAACCCCATCTCTACTAAAAATACAAAAATTAGCTGGGCATGGTGGCATGCACCTGTAGTCCCAGCTACTTGGAGGCTGAGGCAGAAGATCTCTTGAACCCGGGAGGCAGAGGTTGCAGTGAGCCAAGATTGCACCACTGCACTCCAGCCTGGGCAACAGAGCGAGACACCATCTCAAAAAAAAAAAAAGAAAAGAAAGAAATTTTTACCTGAGCTTTTAATGGTGGCTGTCCTGGCCCTGGCAGAGTTGTGGAAATATTCCTCCACTGATCTAGGCTCCAATTTAATCTAGTGGGATCATTTTCTCAGTATGGGAGTGTCTGAAACTTGATCCTGTTTCAATTGAACTATTCATGAAGCTTCTGAGTTCAGCGTGGGAGTGGGGAAGGGAGAGAGCTACCAACCACTCTCCTTTTGTGGGAAGAGGTTGATAAAAACAGAGGCTGCCAAGAGATGTACTTGAGTAGGAGGAGACTGCCCTGGCAACAAGTGAATGTAGCCTTGGATATCCGCTCTCAGAAGGTAGGTAACTACCCACATTGCCTTCCTGGTGGCCGATAAGCCTGTTTTATCCTCCTTTGTCTAGGAATATGACAAATCTGAAGCTATACCTGAGGAATTAGCTGGAGCTGGACAACAGTAACGAGGTGCAAGTCCCCATGGAAGATTCAAGCCTGTCCAGTGGTGTTGATGTGGACAAAGGCTTTGCCATTGCCTTTGTTGTTCTTCTGTTTCTGTTCCTAATAGTGATGATTTTTCGGTGTGCCAAGCTGGTGAAGAATCCCTACAAGGCCAGCTCCACAACCACAGAACCATCTCTGAGCTGAAGTATAATAAAACCTGGTAGACTCCCCCAAGCAAGAGATTTGAAATCTGTTATACACACTTTATATTATTTCACCTCCCTGTTTCTCAGCCTTCTCACTCTTGCATTCCACAGTGAGATGAAACACAAGCCAGTTTGTATTGTTCCTGTTCAGGGAAATGGCTACTAAAGTGAGATAAAGGTTGAATTTATTGGCTAGAATAAGGCCATAGATTTTAATTCTTCAGTGCCTAAGGTCCTTAGGATGAGACAGTGGGCCATAATTTTATGATGTAATGTAACATAATGTCATCATGCTTGGTAAGGTCCACCTGAAACTAGAAGCTCACCTAGAGGTGGCAGACTTGAATGATCCCTTTAGTTATGCAAATGTAGGCTCAGCAGAAACCAAATGTCCTATAAGAAGAGTGTAACCAGATTGTTTTAGTGTGTGAAGTTTTATAAAATCTGCTGTTCTTAAGTGGGCAGAACTCTCTGGTAGAAGGGGACTAATTTGCTGTGGGTGAATTCCTTAATCTCTCTCATCCCAAATTTCCTCATCTATAAAATAATATGTAGAGGTTTCAGTGAGGGCCCCAGAAAAGATATATCCGTGTCCTAACCCCTGGAATGTGAGCTTATTTGGAAAAATGGTCTTTGCAAATATAATTAAGAATCTCAAGATAAATTCATCCTGAATTATCTAGGTGAGACTTAAATCCAATGACTCCCCTAGAGATTCTGGTACCCCAGTATGGTCTTACTAACACCTTGATTTTGGACTTCCGGCCTTCACAACTGTGAGGAAATAAATTTCTGTTGTTTTAAGGCACGTGGTGTGGTAACTTGTTATGGCAGTCATAG